CTTACATTTTATATGGGGCCCTCCCAGCTCCTGGAGCTGTGGCTGTCACCCCCCATCTGATGGAGGGGTCAGGTGAGCCTTGTGGGAATCCCAGAAGCTGGGGACTGGGAAGGGCCCTGTTCAAGGGGCTGGACGCTCCCTGTGGTGAAGCCCAACTCTACCATTTGTTGATTGCACAATGTTGGCACAATGTTGGGCAAGTTATTTCACTCTGTGAGCCTCAATGTCCTCAACTGGAAAATGGGGAGAAGAATAATCTCTACCTCACGGAAGTAGTTCATGTTAGTTCATGTGAAATCAGACATCTAAAAGTGCTCTGCGAAGCAGGCAGGAAGCACCGGCTGTGCCCTGCCTTCACTGGGATCACTCTGCCCCCACCACAGGGACTTGGGAAACTGCTTGGTTTTACCATCCAAGAGACCTGGGGGTGGGAGATAAGGAGCAAACCCTCTACTTCTTCAAGCCCTCACTCCAGCAAATCCTCCAGGCAGCCAGGCAATGCTGAAGTCCCTGTCCAAGGGGGTCTAGGCTGAGCCCGGGTGGAGTGGGTTCTTGGGCCAAGGTGCCTGGAGGGGACTGAAGGCCTCTACCCAAAGTCCTCATGAGAACTGGGTGGGGGAGCCTGTGTTCAGGTGAGGGGTACGGAGGCACCTCTGTGGCACAGCCTTTGCGAGGAGGGCTGTGGAGGGAGACCTCCGGGGCCGGGGTCGAAGGACATCGTGTGGGCGCGACCGCAGTGCTGGGCGGGGGGCGGGCGCTTGGGCTTGGGCCCTGCGTCCTGTGCGTGTTGGTTTCCTGTGGGCACGTGGGGCCCTCGGAAGAGGGGAGGAGGGTGAGCACGTCCTCAGAGGGCAGACCCAGCGAGGCGTCGTGGCAGCTGCGGCCGCGGAGACGCCGGCTCCGCCTCTTGCACACGCCCCCTCGCCTGAGGCCCCGCCCCGCCCGCGATGCCCCCGCCCCCTTCCCCGCCCCGCCCCCCGGGGCGCCGAGACCCGCCCCTGGGCCCGCCCCCGGGTCCGCCCCCGGCCTCCGTTTGCGCCGGGTCTGTGCTGGCCGCGCGCCTGGCGCTCCACGCTGAGCCTCTCCGTGCAATGATTAACCCGGCGGGGCGGCCGGCGCGGGACCCGAGACGGAGGCGCGGGGCCGGGGCGGGACCCCGCAGGACCGCTCGGCTTCCTGCTCTCGCCGGAGTTTCCGCGTAGAGGGCGCATCGCCGGCCCGGGGCCCTTGGTGCGGCGTGGCGCAGGGCGCGGCGTGGGGCGCGCGTGGGCGCGGCGCAGGCGGCCCGGGTCACCATGAGGACTCTCCGCAGGTTGAAGTTCATGAGTTCGCCCAGCCTCAGTGACCTGGGCAAGAGAGAGCCGGCCGCCGCCGCGGACGAGCGGGGCACGCAGCAGCGCCGGGCCTGCGCCAACGCCACCTGGAACAGGTAAGGCCGCGCCCTCCCGGCCACCCGGAGGCGGACTGCAGTGTTTTCTTCCCTCTGCCCCCAGCATCCACAACGGGGTGATCGCCGTCTTCCAGCGCAAGGGGCTGCCCGACCAGGAGCTCTTCAGCCTCAACGAGGGCGTCCGGTGAGTGCCTGTCCCACCTTGGTCCAGGGTCCGGACTCACTCTTGTCTCACCTCCCACCCACAGGCAGCTGTTGAAGACAGAGCTGGGGTCCTTCTTCACGGAGTACCTGCAGGTAGGTGGGTCTTGCTCCAGCCAGGCTGGGCCGGCGGTGACAGCCCCTCTGTGTTTACCTTCAGAACCAGCTGCTGACAAAAGGCATGGTGATCCTTCGGGACAAGATTCGCTTCTATGAGGGTGAGTGTGGGCCCCTTGGCGGCCACTCTGGGGCACTGACTTCCTTTAATCTTCTTTGCCGCAGAGCTGCAGAGAGACAAGGCGGCGGCGGCTGCTGTGCTGGGTGCAGTGAGGAAGAGGCCCTCGGTGGTGCCCATGGCTGGCCAGGATCCTGCGCTGAGCACGAGTCACCCGTTCTACGACGTGGCCAGACATGGCATTCTGCAGGTGGCAGGTAGGGCCCCAGCTGGGCAGTCTGCAGGACCAGCACAGAGGCTCACCTGTGTCTGCTCCTCCAGGGGATGACCGCTTTGGAAGACGTGTTGTCACGTTCAGCTGCTGCCGGATGCCACCCTCCCACGAGCTGGACCACCAGCGGCTGCTGGAGTAAGTGTTCTGCCCCCTCTCTTTCTGTCCCTTTTCATAACTGAATCTTCTGTGTTGTGCCCAGGTATTTGAAGTACACACTGGACCAATACGTTGAGAACGATTATACCATCGTCTATTTCCACTACGGGCTGAACAGCCGGAACAAGCCTTCCCTGGGCTGGCTCCAGAGCGCATACAAGGAGTTCGATAGGAAGTACGTGCCCGCAAGCCTTCAGGGACGTGGGTAGCCTGAAGTCATCCCCCGTTTCCCTCCTCAGGTACAAGAAGAACTTGAAGGCCCTCTACGTGGTGCACCCCACCAGCTTCATCAAGGTCCTGTGGAACATCTTGAAGCCCCTCATCAGGTATGCGTCACTCTGGGAGAGGACCTCGCTGGCGTTCTTTATTCTCTTGCTTCTGCTTTCTTAGTCACAAGTTTGGGAAGAAAGTCATCTATTTCAACTACCTGAGTGAGCTCCACGAACACCTTAAATACGACCAGCTGGTCATCCCTCCCGAAGTTTTGCGGTAAGTGCCTGTTAGACCCCAGAAGCCGCATCAGGTGAGATCCCAGCCTCTGTTGTGTCTACAGGTACGATGAGAAGCTCCAGAGCCTGCACGAGGGCCGGACGCCGCCTCCCACCAAGACACCACCGCCGCGGCCCCCGCTGCCCACACAGCAGTTTGGCGTCAGTCTGCAATAGTAAGTGAGCCGGGGATGTGCCTGCTCCTATGAAAAACTGCGACTTTCTTTTCTGTTTTCTCAGCCTCAAAGACAAAAATCAAGGCGAACTCATCCCCCCTGTGCTGAGGTTCACAGTGACGTACCTGAGAGAGAAAGGTGAGACGGGGCCGGCTCCAGCTGGATGACGTCTGTGAGATGCCTGGAAGCTCCTCTCCTGCAGGCCTGCGCACCGAGGGCCTGTTCCGGAGATCCGCCAGCGTGCAGACCGTCCGCGAGATCCAGAGGCTCTACAACCAAGGTGAGGGTGTCCCGCAGTCCTGAGCCCCGAGCCAGACCTCAGCAGTGCTGTGTTGTGTGTGCAGGGAAGCCCGTGAACTTTGACGACTACGGGGACATTCACATCCCTGCCGTGATCCTGAAGACCTTCCTGCGAGAGCTGCCCCAGCCGCTTCTGACCTTCCAGGCCTACGAGCAGATTCTCGGGATCACCTGTGCGTAGCTGCCCTGGCGCAGGGGTGGGGGGGGAGCTCAGCAGGGAGCCCCATGCCCTTCCAGGTGTGGAGAGCAGCCTGCGTGTCACTGGCTGCCGCCAGATCTTACGGAGCCTCCCAGAGCACAACTACGTCGTCCTCCGCTACCTCATGGGCTTCCTGCATGCGGTGAGTGGGGAAGGGGGGAGCTTGGGGTGAAGACTCCCCTTTACTTGTGTGTGGTTTCCTCCAGGTGTCCCGGGAGAGCATCTTCAACAAAATGAACAGCTCTAACCTGGCCTGTGTCTTCGGGCTGAATTTGATCTGGCCATCCCAGGGGGTCTCCTCCCTGAGTGCCCTTGTGCCCCTGAACATGTTCACTGAACTGCTGATCGAGTACTATGAAAAGATCTTCAGCACCCCGGAGGCACCTGGGGAGCACGGCCTGGCACCATGGGAACAGGGGAGCAGGGCAGCCCCTTTGCAGGAGGCTGTGCCACGGACACAAGCCACGGGCCTCACCAAGCCTACCCTACCTCCGAGTCCCCTGATGGCAGCCAGAAGACGTCTCTAGTGTTGCGAACACTCTGTATATTTCGAGCTACCTCCCACACCTGTCTGTGCACTTGTATGTTTTGTAAACTTGGCATCTGTAAAAATAACCAGCCATTAGATGAATTCAGAACCTTCTAATGAAAACTCCATGCCTCTGGTCCTTGGACTCTTGTCCATGGTTCCTGAGCTGTGGACCGGGATAGAATAATGCATTTGTTAGGATGGATGTTTTGAATCCCA